ACTATGAATTTTTAACACTAGCAGCTCTCAGAAATGGTTGTATTCCTATTCCTGAGCCAATATAGGTTTAAGTAATAGGGCTGAGCTCATAAATGGAGCAGTAATATTCCATTAGGACACAGAAAAAAGTCAACGTAGATGGCATCAGGACTGTTTATCTTCAGTCTTCCTAAAGTCGATTTTAATTGTTCTGAAAATGAAAGTACGTAGTGGATAGAGATAGGATCTTATACCAAAGGGATTATTAGTGGGGGAACTGCAGTGCCTGAACAGTGTCTGCAAGGAGGAAAAGGGGGGAAAGACTTAAAGTGGCCATTTGGTCCATCAAAGTCTCTTCTGCTATCAATCCCTTGAAATTATGTAAAAGCTAAATGTTATTCTGCATTTAGAAACTATGTTCTTAGTATTATGTACAAACACTATTTTTTAGAATGTAAATACATAAAGAGGCCTGAATTTTACTGAAAAAAAAATCTGTGAAAGATATGGTCTGCTGATAAGTTCTCTTCAGCCCTGACGCCCCTTAGAAGTCCCAAAATCTATGGAACAGGAATTACTCGGGAAATGGTGGTTTCAGTGTAAAAGATGTCATCTACCCTTTCCCTCACTGCACAGATGGTGAAGGGGAAACTCAGAGAGATAAGTCACTTCCCCAAGGTCAGACAGGGTAAAAGTGGACCGGATCTGTTTGGTCCTGAGCCCAAACATTTCGAATGGACATAAGGCTGACAAAGGAACAGTCGGTCCCAGAGCGTCAGGAGTTGAGGTGGGATGGGACCGCAGGGAAAATACTGGGTGGGATGACTTAAACTTCCCGGCACCAGGGGGCGCCAGACACTCTATTTTACCTAAAGGAGACTGGCTTCTACCGACAGGAAGGTCCCTTGCCCCCAACAAAGAGGGCGTCCAATGACGTAAACCAATCCGATTGCTCTGTGCCAGGGCCGGGATTCGCTGGCGTAGCCAGTCAGTGCTGCCCCACAGCCGCGTGCGTCTGACGTCAAGGCAGGGGCGGGATCCGGTTGGAATTTTGGCGGGTTCAGCTGTGAACGAAGAAGGCGTCCCGGCATCGGGTGAGGAGCGCGGGCCCCGGGCGTGCGTGTGACCCTCGGGCGGCGGGGCCGGGGCCGCCTCGCACGTCTCTGCGCGGGTTGCAAGGGGTCCGAGGCTAGAGGCGCGGGGTCCCGGGAGCTCGGGTGGGCGCGATCTGGATTTGGCGGCAGCTTGGGACCGCTCGGAGCTGGCATGGCCGGGCCGGGGGCTGGGAGTTGCTGGCCGTCTACTAAGGAATCGGGTTCTTCCTTTTAAACGCAGCCTTTTAAGTGCTTGCCAAGTGCCTGCCGCCTGGGCTTTCTTTTATTCATTCATTCATTCATTCATTCATTGGTTTCTCGTATTCATGATTTGCCAATGATTATTGAATGCGGACGGTGTGCATGGCTCGGATCACATTTCCGCTGCCTTCACAGCGCTTACAGTTTAAAGGCACGAGCAGGTAGTAAACAAATGCACGACAGTGGACGACTCAGGGTGGTCCAGAAAGTCTCAGAAAGATGAGTAAGTGGAGACCGAAGGGCGAGAAGGACCTGGGGGGAGCTTTCTTCGACAGAGCCTGAGACCTCAAAGCAGCTTAGTGTGTTCCAGAAGGTGGAAGCGGGCTGGCCCGGCTGGAGCATCGTTATGGGTGTCGGGGTGGGTAGAATTGGACGTGGTGGATTGTGGAAAAAGTGACATTTCTAATATTGCTTTCACACAGCCAAGATTCTACATTGCTCATCTGGGCATCTGAGCCTCCTTCGAAGTTTCCTGTCACAACTGTCCTCTTGACAGCATGGATGGTAAGACCTGGCAGTTTTCTGTTACTCTGTTTTATTCTCTGTCCTTTCTCTTCTTTTCCCCTAGAGGAGGAAGACAATCTGTCTCTGCTGACCGCACTGCTGGAAGAAAATGAGTCAGCCTTGGATTGTAATTCAGAAGAAAATAACTTCTTGACGCGGGAAAATGGCGAGCCCGACGCATTTGATGAGCTCTTTGATGCCGACGGCGACGGTGAATCTTATACAGAAGAGGCTGATGATGGAGAAACAGGAGAGACAAGAGACGAAAAGGAAAATCTGGCCACTCTCTTTGGAGATATGGAGGACTTAACAGATGAAGAAGAAGTTCCCGCATCACAGTCAACTGAAAATAGGGTCCTCCCTGCTCCTGCCCCCAGGCGAGAGAAAACGAATGAAGAGTTGCAAGGTGCCCTAACTACTTGCCTTCCTTATTTCTTTGGTTCTTAAATTAACATATTTTCATTTCCTAGAGGAATTAAGGAATTTGCAAGAGCAAATGAAGGCCTTACAAGAGCAGCTAAAAGTAACAACAATTAAACAGACAGCAAGCCCAGCCCGTCTGCAAAAATCCCCTGGTAAGAAGACTGTCATTCTGGCAATCGTGTGCGTTTTTACTCACTTATTTTACTTTTGATTAAGTAGAGAAGTCTCCCCGGCCACCTCTTAAGGAGAGGAGAGTTCAGAGAATTCAGGAGTCAACATGCTTTTCTGCGGAGCTTGATGTCCCTGCGCTACCAAGAACCAAGAGGGTGGCTCGAACACCAAAGGCTTCACCTCCAGGTGTAGTACTTGCGGTCTCAGTATCTTGGCACTTGCCTTTTCATTAATTGTGTTAATTTTCTAGATCCCAAAAGCTCATCTTCAAGGATGACAAGTGCACCCTCCCAACCCCTACAGACGATTTCTCGGAACAAACCTAGTGGGATAACTAGAGGTCAAATTGTGGGGACCCCAGGAAGTTCTGGGGAAACGACTCAACCCATCTGTGTGGAAGCCTTCTCTGGTCTGCGGCTCAGGTCAGTAGCTAAACCATCTATTCATGTGCGCCCATAATTACTAATCGCTGGTTTCTTAACCCAGGCGGCCTCGAGTATCCTCCACAGAAATGAACAAGAAAATGACCGGCCGAAAACTGATCAGACTGTCTCAGATCAAGGAAAAGATGGCCAGAGAGAAGCTGGAAGAAATAGATTGGGTGACATTTGGGGTTATATTGAAGAAGGTTACGCCACAGAGTGTGAATAGTGTAAGCCATTGTATTGGTTTCTTAGCTGTTTTTCAAAATTATAAAAAATAACTATTTGTTCCAGGGAAAAACCTTCAGCATATGGAAACTGAATGATCTTCGTGACCTGACACAATGTGTGTCCTTGTTCTTATTTGGAGAAGTTCACAAAGCGCTCTGGAAGACGGAGCAGGGGACTGTCGTAGGGATCCTCAATGCCAACCCCATGAAGCCCAAGGATGGTTCAGAGGAGGTAAGAGCCTGTTTCTGGGATTTGATTGATGAGCCTTTAACTCCTGCCCCACCTTTTCTTACAGGTGTGTTTATCTATCGATCATCCTCAGAAGGTCTTAATTATGGGTGAAGCTCTTGACCTGGGAACCTGTAAAGCCAAGAAGAAGAATGGAGAGCCGTGCACGCAGACTGTGAATTTGGTTGGTTTCAGCCTTGTTAGGATGGTTTCTGCTCATCCTGATGCCACTGCTCTGCCTTTTGCAGCGTGACTGTGAGTACTGTCAGTACCATGTCCAGGCTCAGTACAAGAAGCTCAGCGCAAAGCGTGCGGATCTGCAGTCCACCTTCTCTGGAGGACGAATTCCAAAGAAGTTTGCCCGCAGAGGCACCAGCCTCAAAGAACGGCTGTGCCAAGATGGCTTTTACTACGGAGGGGTTTCTTCTGCCTCGTATGCAGCTTCAATGTAAGACGTTCTCGGGCTTCTTTTGGGCAGAGATTCTCCTTTTGGGGGTGACTTGTCATTTCAGTGCAGCAGCTGTGGCTCCTAAGAAGAAGATTCAAACCACTCTGAGTAATCTGGTTGTTAAGGGCACAAACTTGATCATCCAGGAAACACGGCAAAAACTCGGTAACTTTGTTTTTCCATAAGAAATTTCTTTCAATCCTCTAAAGCTGGTGTTGACCTGGCACAGGAATACCCCAGAAGAGCCTGTCTTGCTCTGAGGAGTTCAAGGAACTGATGGACCTGCCGACGTGTGGAGCCAGGAACTTAAAACAACATTTAGCCAAAGCCACAGCTTCAGGTACCATCAGCTGCATGGCCACACGTGTGTCCGGGCACCCCCTCAGTCTGGGCTTCTGTTTCAGGGATTATGGGGAGCCCAAAACCAGCCATCAAGTCCATCTCGGCCTCAGCACTCTTGAAGCAACAGAAGCAGCGGATGTTGGAGATGAGGAGAAGGAAATCAGAAGAAATACAGAAGCGGTAAGAGGAGCAGATTTAATATTCCCCGCTTGGTTTGCGTATTTTGACTGTATGTTCTTTAAAGATTTCTGCAGAGCTCAAGTGAAGTTGAGAGCCCAGCTGTGCCATCTTCATCAAGACAGCCCCCTGCTCAGCCTCCACGGACAGGATCCGAGTTCCCCAGGCTGGAGGGAGCCCCGGCCACAATGACGCCCAAGCTGGGGCGAGGTGTCTTGGAAGGAGATGATGTTCTCTTTTATGATGAGTCACCACCACCAAGACCAAAACTGAGTGCTTTAGCAGAAGCCAAAAAGGTAACTGGCATCTCTTCTCTTTAGCACTTGAGTCTTTACCTCCCTCTCATTCCCTTTTTTCTAGTTAGCTGCTATCACCAAATTAAGGGCAAAAGGCCAGGTTCTTACAAAAACAAACCCAAACAGCATTAAGAAGAAACAAAAGGACCCTCAGGACATCCTGGAGGTGAAGGAACGTGTAGAAAAAAACACCATGTTTTCTTCTCAAGGTACTGCAGTTTCACAGTTAACAGTGGGAAAGGTCGCTGCTAATGTTTGTTCCTTGTGCCCTAGCTGAGGATGAATTGGAGCCTGCCAGGAAAAAAAGGAGAGAACAACTTGCCTATCTGGAATCTGAGGAATTTCAGAAAATCCTAAAAGCAAAATCAAAACACACAGGCATCCTGAAAGAGGTAAGAGCCCAAAAGCTCAAGGATGGTGTTGAACCAGGTCTTTCATTATGCCCTGTCATTCCAGGCCGAGGCTGAGATGCAGGAGCGCTACTTTGAGCCACTGGTGAAAAAAGAACAAATGGAAGAAAAGATGAGAAACATCAGAGAAGTGAAGTGCCGTGTCGTGACATGCAAGACGGTGGGTGAAGGTGGGGGCTGCAGCAACCCATGCGGCGGTGTGGGTTTTTTGTTGCTCTGTGCAGTGCGCCTATACCCACTTCAAGCTGCTGGAGACCTGCGTCAGTGAGCAGCATGAATACCACTGGCATGATGGTGTGAAGAGGTTTTTCAAATGTCCCTGTGGAAACAGAAGCATCTCCTTGGACAGACTCCCGAACAAGCACTGCAGGTATGAGAATCACCTGGAGCTCTTTGTCCCACCCTGCTGAGTAAATCCATCTGTTCTGTTTCAGTAACTGTGGCCTCTACAAATGGGAACGGGACGGAATGCTAAAGGTATGCCATTTGCGTACTAATTTTTGACTCCTCATCTCCTATTAAAATATTTTCATTTTTCTAGGAAAAGACTGGTCCAAAGATAGGAGGAGAAACTCTGTTACCAAGAGGAGAAGAACATGCTAAATTTCTGAACAGCCTTAAATAACCCGAACTTCAGACATTTTCCCACAGACTTCCTGGCCTCCTGTGACTCTGGAAAGCAAAGGATTGGCTGTGTATTGTCCATTGATTCCTGATTGACGCCGTCAAAAACAAATGCTTGTTAAGCCCATAAGCTTTGCCTGCTTACTTTCTGCCATTGGGTTGGTTTGATACCACATTTAACATTGACATTTAAGTGGAAAACCAAGTTATCATTGTCTTTTCTAAGCTCAGTGTGGATGATTGCATTACTTCATTCACTGAAGTTTTTGCCCAAAAATTGGAAGGTAAACAGAGAGCTATGTTTCTGTATCTTTTGGTTATAGAGTGTTCACTTCTTTATCATAACAAAATTCTAGTGTTTATACGAACACCCAGAGGCAAAAGAATTTGGCTTAATTCTCACTCCAGGTAAGTAGCTTAACTTCTGGGCTTCAGTTTTCTCATCTGTAAAATCAGGAAGATTGGACTAAGTGATCCTGAAATGTATTTTTTAGCACTGGATTTCTACAAATAATAAAACTTTCCCATCTAGATAATGATGATCACATAGTCTTGATGTACGGACATTAAAAGCCAGATTTCTTCATTCAATTCTGTTATCTCTGTTTTACTCTTTGAAATTGATCAAGCCACTGAATCACTTTGCATTTCAGTTTATATATATAGAGAGAAAGAAGGTGTCTGCTCTTACATTATTGTGGAGCCCTGTGATAGAAATATGTAAAATCTCATATTATTTTTTTTTTAATTTTTTTATTTTTTATGACAGGGTCTCACTATGTCACCCTGGCTGGAGTGCAGTAGTGCGATCGCGGCACACTGCAGCCTTGGCTTCCCTGGGCTCAAGCAGTCCTCCCACCTCAGTCTCCCAAATAGCTAGGACTACAGGCGTGCGTGACCAAGCCCAGCTAATTTTTGCATTTTTTGTAGAGATGGGGTTTTGCCATGTTGCTCAGGCTGGTCTCAAACTCCTGAGCACTAGCAATCCACCCACCTCTGTTTCCAAAAAAAAAAAAAAAATGAAAGGTCAACCCCTATGCAAATTACCACAGCAAAGGTTTCATTCAGGAGATTCTTCCATCTGGGCAACCTGGTTTTCCAAATATCATTTGACCTAAGTGAATGTTGATACTAGCTAAAGATTGGGTAAATTGGTTGAATTATTGTATTGAAGCTTGAGCTGTAGCTAAAAGTAATTTAGGTTTCCCCTAAGATGTTATTATGTTAGGGACATAACACTTTTGGGAGGTTGTTGTGGGAGATGGTTGATTTAGGTTTTCAAAAGCTAGAAATAAAATTTACATGCCTTAGATTTCATAAAATTCTGCTCTAATTGGGTGGAAGGTGCTGTATCTAACTTGTGTTCCTCCTAAGGTTATGTCCTAATAACTATTCTTTTAGGAGTATACTTCTACTTTATAGAAGGTTGCTTTTCTTTTTAATTTTTTCTAACAAAGAAAAGAATAAAGTATTTATTAATAAGAACCAGAAAGCACTTGAAACTGATGTTTTTAATGGCTCATTTAGGGTAGATTTATTTATCTCATTAACTTAAAACAGCTATGTGTATGAAATAGGTCACAACAGAACTTGAACACCAGGTTGGTGTCTGAGCAATCCCTTTCTTATGGGAAAAACAATGTTCTTGTTTGAACAGAGGGTATCATTGCAGTCAGTATTCACGTGTATATTGTTATATAAGTTGTATAATATGCTTGTAAAGGCTGAGGGTGAGCTGTATCTGGATGCCTTTTTACAATTTGATTTTAACTTTTAAAATAAATTTAAAACATAATTGTCACTTCTTAGTTTTGCTCAATCTTGGGGGACTTT